ACTATTTTGGTTGTATTATTTTAAGGTAGAAGTATCTTAATGGAATTTTTAAATGAGCTTGCCTAAGATTAAATAAGCACCTTGAGTCTAGTTTCTGCAATGTGATTTTAAGTTTTTTTTAAAAATTACTTTGAAACAGTAACTAGGGCAAGTACTTACAGGTAAGAGTGAAATTATTTGGTACAGTAAGCTTCAATTATAATGCATTTAGTTTGGAGTGATGAAAGTTTTTTTTTTTTTTTAATTTAATTTTTTTGAGTCAGGGTCTTGCTTTGTCACCCAGGCTGAAGTGCAGTGGTGCAATCATAGCTCACTGCAGCCTTGACCTCCTGGGCTCAAGCGATCCTCCCACCTCAGCCTCCCAAGTAGCTGGGACTACAAACACACACCACCATGCCTGGCTAGGATTTTGATTTTTTTTAGAGATGGGGTCTTACTATGTTGCCCAGGCTGGTCTTGAACTCCTGGGCTCAAGTGATCCTCCCACCTCAGCCTCCCCAAGTACTGGGATTACAGGCGTGACCACTGTGTCTAGCTGAAAGTTACTATTTTTAAAACTGAGAATCTATAAAAGCAAAAATATTCATTGTAGCTCATGGTTTGACAGGTTTATGAAAGGCTTAAAATGTAAAATTGTCATAAGTAAAATACTGCATTTCACGTAGGATTTATGTAACTAGTAGTGATGGTGAAAAAAACCTGATGAGGTGGGAGAAATGACCCAGTGTCTCACTTTGCCCTCCCGGTGTCTTATTTCCCCTCTCATTTTAAGTTCTACGTGAGTATTACAGCTTCAAATATAATCATGGCATTAATTCAGAAGCCTGATATATTAAAAAAAAATCTTTTGTTTTTCTGTAATAACTGCATTTGTACCGTATTAGAACTTTCTACCACAATCTCCTTCTGAGACAGTATAGAGCTAGCTGGGTGAGTCACACCACACCACAAATTCCTTAAGGTGGTAGGTGGTGTCTTATTCATCATTCGTGTCTCTCACTGCCTAGTGCAGTGCTCGATAGGCAGTCGGACTCTGTTCCTTTATTATACTATACCTGGTGTTAGGTTTTTAGAGCACTTAAATTTTTTTTGTCTTTTTGCTTTACTCTAATAAATATTCTAGTTAACATTAATATCTAGCTTAATATGATTTAAATGTATGTTAAAATTCTTAAGAGTAGTAGCAAATCTAGATTGGGAACTGGATCTGTAGACAATATTCAAAAGATACAATTCAGATGACCCTGAACACCAGTAAACTGATCCAGGGGCCAAATATTCTCTCAAAATAGAGGAGGAAAAAGGAAAAGAGGCATGTAGGGACCCAGAAGAAGAAGGGCGATTTATGTGGAGTGGAGGGAATTTTCATGTTAAACCACAGGTAGGGCTTGTTTACTTTGTCACATTTTCCCTGTAATAGAGAAACTGCTGAGCCAGAATTGTGCAACTGATTGAATTAGCACCTTGTTTAAATTGTTAGCATCCATCTTTGAGAAGCATGTATTTTAGATTAAAGATTTAAAAATCTTGGCTGAAACAAAGGACAATCTCTTTCCTTTATGAAGTTGTTCATTGAACTTTAAATAGTAAGATATTAACAGATGAGGATTGAATTTAGTCTTCAAATAAGCATCTCTGTGATTTGTTGGTCACAGTATGATCTCTTTCCCATCCCCCACTATTTTTTACTTTTGATAGGGCAAACTCTTATGTTTTCATGAAATATTTAAAGCAAATGATGTGTTAATTATGTTTAGTTATCCTTTTTGAGAGTTCTCTAGCTTTTTCTGTTCTGAGGTTCAGAATCAATATAAGGACATATTGAAATCATAATTGCATTTTATCTTCCAAACAGCCATTGAAAATAATTGCATTTTAATTTGAGAATTTTATCTCAACTCCATATAACAGCTTATACTTTAAAATATAATCCAGAGGTACAGTACTTTTCAGTTCATTTATTAGCTTTGTCAGTTTCCACATTTGTAAAGTTGAACATTTACTGAAATTATGGGCTGGTTTGGGTTAAAATGAAGTAACATATGTGAAGCATCTTAGATGGTCACACATAGTAGGCTCTCGGTAATTAGTCGTTGCTGCTGTTGTTATGGGTATTTAATTAACTTGGATTTCTAGGGCACCATTTGTTAGAGTGCAGTGAACCAATTCTGAATTCTACCCTCCTATATTTGTTACTTGTTTAGACTGACTTAACCACTGTGGAGAATAAAGCCTATTTGTGGGGGTTGGGGTGGGGGTGGTGCCTACTGACTCTTATATGCATGTTTTTTCAGAGTTACAGGATGTGTACTGGAATGTGAAGGATTAAGCTTTGTGGTGGCATGTTCTATATGGTCATCCATAGTGACCAAACTAATTTGGAATGTTGTTTTGTTACTAACTTGGAAATGTGTTATTTTCTCTACAGAGGATGTTGATCTGAATAAACTGCTTATTATGCTTTATACATTTCTAGAGCGAGAGGAACTGTCAATCAGTGTAAATCTCACCCAGCACAGTATTTTCTTTCACAAACATGGGGAGGAGGCAATACCAAGATAACCACTTTTGGGACAGAGCCAGGAGCTGTTGTGTAACTCAGAGGGTGTGTGATAGCATCCAGCTTTGGAGCCCATCACGTCACATTGAGAAATTGTGGCAGGGAGGCTTACAGGAAAAACATCTTGTTTATTAACACCTGAATATGTTACTTATGTAGCTTTTTAAAAGTCATCAGTTAGCTAGCTTCTCAAAGAGAGGCAAGAACCCATTCGCGTAGTTACAGATTGTGGCTATAGTAAGTCTTCTGGTAACAGGAGCTGTGAGCACCACTTCTTCAGTGAAGTCTTTCCTGTTCCCTTCTCCACTCAGGTTGATGACTGTCTCCTTTGTACCTGGTTGCAGCTTGAACATATTTAGGTAACTTCTCTCAAAGCACTTGAAACATGCTACTGCCCATGTCTCCTTTCCAGCTTGTCTGTAAACTCCTTGATGGTAGCAGCTGTGTGTGTAAGTGCCACTGAGTATAGATTCCTGGAGCTTAGGTTGATCCCCAGTAAATGTTAAATGCAGGTCTCCCTGTGCCTGTGGAAATGCCTCAACATCAATTGGTTCAATTGTATCCTTCAACTTGATCACTAACAGGTCTTTAATGAAAAGTCTCCAGAGATGCTATTCCCATTCTGTACTATCCTCATCATTACCATTCTTATTTCTTCTTTGCCAATGCAAATTCTCTATTTCATTTTTTTCTTTAAGTACTTCTCTATGAAGCTTTTTAAAAGTATGCTTCATTTTAGGGCCAGACATGGTGGCTCATGCGAGGCCCATGCGGGTGGATCACCTGAGGTCAGGAGTTTAAGACCAGCGTGACCAGCATAGTGAAACCCCATCTCTACTAAAAATACAAAATTAGTCGGGTGTGGTGGCGTGCACCTGTAATCCCAGCTACTCAGGAGACTGAGGCAGGAGAATTGCTTGAACCCAGGAGGCAGAGGTTGCAGTAAGCTGAGACACCGCAGCCTGGGGGACAGAGTGAGACTCCATCCCAAAAAATAAAAATAGAAGTATGCTTCATTTTAGTTAGTTTATAATCAACATTGAGAAATCCAAGAAAGGTGAGAAATGTAAACTAGAGCTGGAGATTTAAAATTGGCACCTGTAAAAATACATTATTTTTTGAAGTAAAAAAAGTTTGTAAACATTTCCCTTGTTTACAAATCTGAAATTATATTAATTTTGGTAAAATTCTAGATTTTTTCCAAATAAGTCAAAACCTCAAAAGAATGGAAATTTTAGGTAAAATTTAGGTAAAAATGGAAAGAAAGTAAGAGTCATAATTTTCAGGCTGTTATAAGAAATGTCTTTTACTGTATCATATGGTATTTTATAGTATATAAAAATATAGGAATTGACCTTATTATCCTTAGTGTACAAGGTTTTATTGTGGTTTAAAATTCCAAGTCTTCGATGTAGCTTCCTTTATTCTTCTTCTTCAGTTACACCATAATAGTTTATTGAAATTTGATGCATATAGGAAAAAACCTTGTAATTGACTTTTTTTGGAGAAAAATTATTCATTTTAAGACAAAAGCAGAGATTGTTTGAGCCAAAACCTGATGGATTTAAGAGTGCTGTTGATCATGGTTGACTTGTGAAAGTGATAGATAGATAGATAGATAGATAGATAGATAGATAGATAGATAGATAGATCTCTTATCGTTATTTTTCTTTTATACTGGGCTTATGTTTTTTTTTTCTTATTTTCTTGCTTAATAATAGTATCATTAAGCAGGCAGGAGAAAAATAATACCATTGAAACTAAAAGTTAGTAATTTAATTTGATTATGTATATATATATTTTATTATACTTTAAGTTCCGGGATACAAGTGCAGAACGTGTAGGTTTGTTGTATAGGTATACGTGTGCCATAATGGTGTCCTGCACCTATCCCCCCATCATTTAGGTTTTAAGCCCCACATGCATTAGCTATTTGTCCTAGTGTTCTCCCTCTCCTTGCCCCCCACCTGCTGACTGGCCCCAGTGTGTGATGTTCCCCTTCCAGTGTCCACGTGTTCTCGTTGTTTAACTCCCACTTATGAGTGAGAACATGCGGTATTTGGTTTTCTGTTCTTGTGTTAGTTTGTTGAGGATGATGGCTTCTAGCTTCATCCATGTCCCCACAAAAGACGTGAACTCATTCTTTTTTATGGCTGCACGGTATTCCATGGTGTATATGTACTACATTTTCTTTATCCAGTCTATCATTGATGGGCATTTGGGTTGGTTCCATGTCTTTGCTATTGTAAATAGTGCTGCAGTAAACATATGTGTGCATGTGTCTTTATGGTAGAATGATTTATATTCCTTAGGGTACATACCCAGTAATGGGATTGCTGGATCAAATGGTATTTCTGGTTCTAGATCCTTGAGGAATCGCCACCCTGTCTTCCACAATGGTTGAACTAATTTACCCTCCCACCGACAGTGTAAAAGCATTCCTATTTCTCCACAGCCTCACCAGCATCTATTGTTTCTTGACTTTTTGATCATCGCCATTGTGACTGGCGTGAGATGGTATTTCATTGTGGTTTTGATTTGCATTTCTCTAATGATCAGTGATGTTGAGCTGTTTTTCATATATTTGTTGGCTGCATAAATGTCTTCCTTTGTGAAGTGTCTATTTATATCCTTTGCCCACTTTTTGATGGGGTTGTTTTTTTCTTGTAAATTTGTTTAAGTTCCTTGTAGATTCTGGATATTAGACCTTTGTCAGATGGGTAGCTTGCAAAAACGTTTTGCCATTCTGTAGGTTGCCTGTTCACTCTGATGGTAGTTTCTTTTGATGTAGAGAAGCTCTTTAGTTTGATTAGATCCCATTTGTCAATTTTTGCTTTTGTTGCAATTGCTTTTGGCATTTTAATCATGAAGTCTTTGCTCATGCCTATATCATAATTTTGCAGTTTATTATATTTATGGACAAAGTAACAAGAATAGTATTTGTTCTGTGGCATTTGTTTTATGTATTTTGTCATACATTGTACCCACATACAAATATATATATATATATTTACAGTAAATATATGTTAACATCTTAATGCTTATGAATTTTCAAATGATACATAGTAGCATTGATTTTTACCTGTAATCATACGTGGAAAACTTACCTTTAAATGACGGAGACCTTTACATATATGCGTAGTTTGCACATTATCAGTTGAAGCTAGTACATCTTTATTTAGTACTCTATTTTTCCGAACACCACTTTTCTAGTTTCTGTGGGAGATGTAATGATGTATGTACCCTTTAGAGGATCACAGTCTCAGAGCAACTCTTACAGCACCACAGAGCTCTAGAACAGGAAGAAACTCTGGAGGTTATCTTCTCTTAGGGGTATGTTTAAACAGTAGTTCACTGATTCTTACGCATTTTCTCCTTTGCTCAGTAAGCAGGAGATGTGGGCCAATTTTTTGTTTGTTTGTTTGTTTGTTTGTTTGAAACAGGGTCTCACTCTGTTGCCCAGGCTAGAGTGCAGGGGCACAGTCACTGCTCACTGCAGCCTCTACCTACCAAGCTTAGGTGATCCTCTCACCTTAGCCTGGGACTACAGGCTAGTGCCACCATGCCCAGCTGACTTCTTTTACTTTTACTAGAGATGAGGTTTCACTATGTTGCCCAGGCTGGTCTCAGATTCCTGAGCTCAAGTGATCCCCCTGCGTTGGCCCCCCAAAGTGCTGAGATTACAGGAGTGAGCTATCATGTCCAGCCATGGGGCAGTTTTTTTGGGCCAGGGATTTACAAATTATGAAGTCAAGAAATAATTTTAGTGGGAAATGACTAGAATATAACACTTGTTTTTCCTGTAATTACGTTAGAGACTACCAAAGCATATTGCAGATTATTTCCAATATATCATATTATATTGTGTATATGTATACTGGGTTTTAAAAAATGTATTATAGGTTGGGCACAGTGGCTCACACCTATAATCCCAGCACTTTGGGAGGCCGAGGCAAGTGGATCACCTGAGGTCAGGAGTTCAAGACCAGCCTGGGCAACATGGTGAAACCCTGTCTCTCCTAAAAATACAAAACGTAGCTGGGCGCAGTGGCACATGCCTGTAATCCCAGCTACTCAGGTGGCTGAGCAGGAGAATTGCTTGAGCCCGGGAAGCAGAGGTTGTAGTGAATTGAGATTGCGCCATTCCATTGCAGCCTGGGCAACAGAGCAAGACTGCCTCAAAAAAAAAAAAAGTATTCTAAATTTTTAAATACTTTTTTAAATGTATTTTTTTATTGAAGTGAAAAGATTTTAGAAAACATATCTTTAATGTGTCTTCTCCTCCACCTCCCACCCCCCACTTGAAACCTGGAGAGCAGCCATTGTTCTTCATCCCGAGATATGCAGCTTAATCTCTTTGCTGTGCTCTCTTGCTGTCATGCCTGACACCAAAGTCAAGCATTTTCTACCCAGAAACCAGGTGATATTTCCCTGTGATAGTAAAAAATATGCAGTGAGATCATTTTTTCATTATGCTGGTCTTCCTTGCAGCCTTTGGGCAAAAATAAAACACTTTGGTGGCTCTGTTAATCTGTAGGTATTGCTTATGATGTGCCTAACTTGGTACCAAGATGCGATTTAGTCACCAAGAGAATTTGGATTATTTAATACTCGTACATAATAAAACTCCTCATCAAATATTCATGTGGGCACATACAGAGGCCTAATTGTATTCTTGTAATGCACAATATAAATACTAATATTGTTTTGGAGAATCAGCATGGTATGCTGAAGCCATGGTTTGGAAAAATGCATTGTAGTATGTTTTTATCTGTGGGAATTACTGGCAAATATAATTGAGAGATTCTAAATACTGTAGTTGTTTCCTTCACTTTTGAACTTGGCTTAAGTATTTTTGGTCTTTTTTTTTTTTTTAAATCGCTGAATTATTGTTTTGTTGTATCAACGGTTGAAGCTAAACCATGATTGTTATTTTAATATTTATGTCTTCTTTTAAAGATATAATTTAAAAACAATTTTCTCCCACTGAGAGGGATTAAAAAATAAACGGGGAGAATAGTAGAATAAATGCTCAGGTGCCCATTCCTCAGCTCAAACATTTATGAAACCATTGTTACCCACCCTCTTTCTGCAGGTCCCAATTATTTTTGAGTCATTTTCTTTGTCACAACATTTCACCTGTAAATACTTCAGTATGCATTTGTAAGAGACAAGGACTTCCGTTTTTAGATAGATAAAGAAGAATCTTAAAAACCTTTTTGAAGAATATACTGAATTATGATAATTAAATTTGTGTATGGGATGTTAGAGCGATATAAAGGAAAATGAGATAGCTTAAATGGAGTAAGTGGAAAAAAGAAATACCGACAAGCAATTGTACCAAGAAATAGTAGAAAAGGTGTGAAAAGGCCAATTAACAGCTTTTAAAGTACTCATGGAGAAAAGGAAGACATTTGCATTTTTTAACAGGCAGTATGTGTCTGCATTCCACATAGGTCAGTAGGGGAGTAAAGCCAAGTGTATTTCATACCATTTGAAATAGCAATTCTGTTTCAAGACTTTTTCTTAAGGGAGAAATCAAAGATGTGTACAAAGATTGCCAATCAAGGTATTCACTACAATATTACTTATAGAAATGAGGAATTGAACCTTTTTTTAAAGAGATCTTTTAGTCCGTTCTTTTATTTTTATAGATAATAGTACAGGTAGTTTCCATTTATTAAGTACTTGCCATATTTCAAGCATTTTGCTAACACCTTAACATGAATTATATGACATAAACCTCTAACAACAATAATAAATAAGCAATATTTATTACAACCTCCAACTTTCACATGAGAAACTAAGGCTTAGGCCGGGTGCAGTAGTGTACTCCCAGCACTTAGGGAGGCCAAGGCAGGCAGATCACCTGAGGTCAGGAATTCAAGAGCAGCCTGGCCAACATGGCAAAACTTTGGCTCTACTAAAAATACAAAAATTAGTCAGGTGTGGTGGCATGTGCCTGTAGCCCCAGCTACTCAGGAGGCTGAGGCAGGAGAATCACTTGAACTTGGGAGGTGGAGGTTGCCGTGAACTGAGATCATGCCACTGCACTCCAGCCTGGGCGGCAGAGTGAAACTCTGTCTCAAAAAAAAAAAAGATAGAAAGAAACTAAGGCTTGAGTTTAACTAACTTGTCCTAGATAACTCAGGAAATAATCATAAAGGAGAGTTCTAGACTTAACCTAATTCCAGAGCCTTTGTATCTAAACATTATACTGTACTACTTCCTGACCTAGTCAAAAAGGCGATTTAGGCCCATAGTAAGAAATGTGAAGAAGGGACTTTGCTCCAGGTCACAAGAAATAATGCAACAGTGAGGTTGAAAAATCCTAACTCAGGGCTAAATACAATCTGTTGCCTCCCTGCATGAATATGGCTAATAAAAATAATTGTTTCTTATTTCTTCTCTTTAGTATCCTATATTCAACATTTCCCCATCTACTATTTATGAAATTATAAGTTTCTAGTCTTTATTTTCTTCTCTGAGGAATAATTTTCTAAATTATAGTTGCTCAGCAACATTCATGAAATAGCACTGCAGTACTCATTTCCTGAGCCTAAAGGAATTGAACTTAATGCTCAATATTAGTGGAATGATTAAATGAAGATAATATATTTATAAAATAATGTTTTGTAACCACTAGATATTGTACAATATGATTCCGGTTGTATACAGTGTATACAGTGTTTAATTTATGTAGGAAGACCTGACAGAAATTAACCCAGATGGTAAAATGAATTCATAGTGGCTACCTCTAGGTGTTAGAATTATGAGGAATTTTTATTTCTTCATTACTTTTTTGGGAAATTGTTGCAAATGTTATCAGCATTTGTGGTATAAGTTAATAAATATTACCATTATTGAGTACTTACTGTGTGTCAAGCACTGTTTAAGCACTTTTCATCTTTTACACTTAGTTCTGAAAATAGCCCTAAGAGATTTTATTATCCTTATTGTATAGATGAGGAAACGGAGATTGAATACTGAGACAATTTGAGTGTATCCTTCTAGGTGTGTTCTTGGCTTCCAAATGTATTTTTTTTCACTTTGTAAAAATGTATGTGGAATATTATCGCAAAGTAGTCAATATATTTTTAAAAAAATTGATGGATGACATTTCATCTTAGGAATGTGCCATGATTTTTTTTCAACTGGTCCTTTTTGTTCTTTGCCTCTACTGCAATATTCTGCTCATAGGAATAATAGTACAATGAACGTCTTTGCAAATAAATTTGTGTGTGCATGTCTGATTATCTTTCTAGAATAAGCTCTTAGAAATGGAGTTACTGGGTCAAAGATCATAAACATTTTAGAGGCTTTTGGTACAAGTTGTGAGATTGCAGGTGACAAATGACCTTCTTTCCTTAAATTTAGAAAAGTTGTTTTGGGGCTATAAATTTGGGAGAAATGGGTCATCTAAATCATCTGTGGGAATTTGTGCTTTCATAGTTTCTGTTACAGAAGTCAGGCTTCTCTAAGCTTGCTGGAGGCAGTGAACACAGAGAAAAAGAGGAAAGACAAACTTTGGAGATTAAATTGTAGCTACTTACTTGCTTTATGACCTTGAGCAGCTATTTATTCATTTTTCTCTTCTAGTTAACATTTTTATTAACTTAGAAACCTTTTCATTGCAATTGTTTTATATAAACATGTAAAATATAGCTATCATCTATACACATTTTCTCTGATGTTTGATCTTATAGGACCTTAGGGTCATAATTAGATAGCATAAGTTCCATTGTATAATTAAAAAAACTATACATATAAAAGGTTAACACATTGATTACAGATGACCCTAGAAAGCATTTTAGATGTTGCATCTTTAAATTAAAAAGAATTTTTCTAAGGGGTCACATGTTCCCTTCCTCTGACAAGCAAGAACAGAAAATTTTGGATGAATTAATTGAAATTTTTGTTAAATAGTTAAAGATTTATTGTGTGTTTCTCGTGGGCGTATCATCTTCCAGAGACTTTGTAGGCAACTTCTGGAGACTTTAATTATAGGTTTGGGTGGTAGGGAGAAGAGCATTTTAACTTAAGGGAGTCCAGAGAATCATTAATGAAATCAGTAAAGAAAGTCTCCATATGAAGCCACTGAATACATTAGGGTTGGTTATTCTAGGAAAACCATGTTGATAATGGGTAATCTGATAGTCCAGAAATTCATGAGCAGTACAAATGGAATAAACAGAAAACATTCTATTGAGGGTTGAAGGCTGTAATTGGTTTAATGGAAAAAAAAGAAGTACTACTTTTTACTACGAATAGTAAAATTGTAAAACAATCTACTGGCCGGGCGCGGTGGCTCACGCCTGAAATCCCAGCACTTTGGGAGGCCGAGGCAGGCAGATCACGAGGTCAGGAGATCGAGATCATCCTGGCTAACACAGTGAAACCCCATCTCTACTAAAAATACAAAAAAAAAAAAAAATTAGCTGGGCACGGTGGCGGGCACCTGTAGTCCCAGCTAGTCGGGAGGCTGAGGCAGGAGAATGGCTTGAACCCGGGAGGCGGAGCTTGCAGTGAGCCGAGATTACGCCACTGCACTCCAGCCTGGATGACAAAGAGTGAGACTCCGTCTCAAAAAAAAAAAAAAAAAGAAAAAAAGAAATTAAAAAACCTACTATAAATGGTAGGCATAGAAAATAAGTATAAGGAGGATTTTTATCAGAGGCTCTTAATCCATAATTAATGGTTGGATTAGGAGGGCTCAACTCTTCAAAGTTATAGAAATGTGCTTTTTGGAAGATGACATCTCCACCTCTTTCAAATTTCTAAAGCAGTAACTCCAAAAGGCTTAAGCTCCCACTGGAATGTAAACTCCGCAAGGATAGGGATTTTTGTTTTATTCACTTTTTTTTCCCTCATACTGGCAGATAGTTCTGCTTAATAAATATTTGTCGAGTGTATGATTTCTGTAAACTTATGTGTGGTGTACTTATAGTAATAGATTTTTAGAAGTTAGGAGTGTATGTAGTAAATCCCAGATTGATGTCTTAACTGGGCTACTTCTGAATTTGTCCAAAAATTTTCTCTTGGTACTTAACTCTAGATGTAGAATGGAAAGATTTATATGATAAATTTGTAGTTGAATTCCATTTTTCTGTGCCAACATGAAAATGTAGTATGAAAATTATTCTAAAAATACATATTCATTCATCAGTGTATAAGAAAATGTACCACTGTGATGCTGTTTTCATTTGATTTAATGAATGAAACTGTTACAGAAAACTTCCTCTTAAAATTGTGAATGGAAAATTTGCTGCTTGTTTTCATTAGATCAAGTAATATGACAATAACTGCTGTTCTGGCTGAAAATGTAAAGTCAATAAAATGTTGACAAATTCACCTGCAGAGAACATTGCTTTATCAGCAAGAAATTTAGATTTTTGCAGTGAAGCCCAAATATTATGGCTGAGTATCATTACACAGCATTTTTAGCAGGTCATGTAATATAATCTGTAATTATATTAGTCAGTGTAGTATGTTTCCATACTTTTTAAAATTGAAATTTGGGAGAAGGTTAAAAAGAGGCTGGCCGCGGTAGCTCACACTGTAATCCCAGCACTTTGGGAGGCTGAGGTGGGTGGATCACTTGAGGTCAAAAGTTCAAGACTAGCCTGGCCAACATGGTGAAACCCCATCTCTACTAAAAATACAAAAAATTAGCCAGGCATGGTGGCACACGCCTGTAATCCTAACTACTTGGGAAGCTGAGGTAGGAGAATCACTTGAATATGGGAGGCAGAGGTTGCAGTGAGCCAACATCGTGCCACTGTACTCCAGCCTGGCAACAGAGTGAGACTCCATCTCAAAAAAAAAAAAAAAAAAAAAAATTGACTAAGAGAAGGTTAAATGCAAGTTCATTTTTAAAAAAATTTAAAAATTATAGCATTTGTCAAGAGAAAAAGTGAATTACTTAGCAATTGAAGAGTGATAAAACCACTGATAATTTTACAAATCATGAATTTTCTTTGGTAATTAAAGGGATGACCATAAATATTTTTTTAAAATGATTTTTACCAGTCAGATATAAACAATATTTGACTAATTGCTTGCTGCCTGCGCTTGATTATTTGTGAGCAAATTTTTCTTGTTTTACACCATCTTTGGCAGATTAAAGAAGTTACTGCATTTTGTTTTCTATAATTATTTTGGTATTACAGGAACTACAATCATTTTAAATTTATTTGAAAACGATTGCATCCTCACTCTAAAAGGCTGTCAGAACACTTGTGTCATTTTGGTTTTTGCATCATTTTAAGAGGCCTTGCAAGATTCCCAGAATTAATTTTAGTAGAATGGCAGGAATTGACCTTCATAGATTCCATATCTTAAAGTGCGGTTTCTAGCTTTAGTTGAAATATGAATTTCTAAGTCACCACACCCTCTAGTATTCAAGTATAATGTAAAATACATTTTGAAGTTAGATTTAGAGTTTTGAGCTTGGATCTTTGAGGTAATTTACCATAATCTTTTTACCTGGTGGCATAATCCCTTTTATAACATTCTGTAAGAATGTTAACATTCCTAACAACTGTTGCCTAAAGACTCACGGAGCAGGGACCCCAATCTTTTATGAAGCAGTCTTCGTATTACTTACATACTAATTAAGTCGTTTTTCCTTATGTTGAGCTCAAATTTACCATATGCCAGGCACCATAACTTCTCTGTTCAATTCGAATTGTGGAGTATTCCCGGCATACAGACAAGTATTGCGAATACTATATTGAACATCTCTGAAAGTCATTTACCCTTAATTTTTGCTCTATTTGCTTGGGATTGTTGTTTCCTGTGTTAATGTATATCAGAGACACATACATCAAATGTCTTCCTAAAATTAAGATAAATTTGTGGCATTTCTGTTATTATTCTAGAAATTCTGTTCAGAAAGGAAAGAGGTTCACGTGTTATTTGAACACCCATTCAGCTTTCTTTTGCTTTGTGTACTGAAGTGAAGCGAGGCTTTCCGCCCCCCTCCCCCCTCACCCCCCCCCCCCCCGACCTCATTTGCCCTGAGGCCCTCCCAAGCACCAGAGCTGGACCACTGTTCACTATTTATTACACATGGAAGCTTCCACATTATTACTCTGGCTGTAGGTGAAAAGTCTTGCCCTTCAAAGCTTGTGCTGTTGGGCTGTTCACAGTCTTCTCTTCAGTGTTGTCAAATACCAACTGATGTCCGTTTTTATTTGAACTTTTTTGTTTTAAATAAGAAAGAACAGCAATGGTTATTTGTATAGCATGACCATGTACAATTACCAAACCTCTCTGACCTTCACTGTCTCAAAATAATATTTTAAAAGTAGTAGTAAAAATTGCTCTCCTTTACAGATAAAATGTTCTCTGATCAAGTGGAATGAAAATAAAAATTAATCCCATGTTAAGTAATCCATATGGAGACAAGATGAAAAAGTGATTGTCCTGCAAGTAAACAGACGAAAAAGGTCCCAGAAAGACCCACCCCCACCAATCCAGCCCTGCTAAAAGTGATTATAACCTATAAAGAAAGCCAGTGAAGTATAAACTATGTATTTTCCAGGGTTACCAAAAGATGCATTTATTTTATCTTATCAAAAGCGAAAAGTCGAAAATAGCAAGGTTGTGTGTCTGCTGAAGAAGTGTTGCAAACTCTGGACAAATATTCAAATATTGAGAAGTCTTAAAGTGACATAGTGCCATGACAGTGTGATTACAAGAAGAATAAACACATACAACAAAAGCATGACATTAGCACTTGCTATGTCTGAGCGCAAGACTGCAAAAGCAAAGCAAAATGAAATACCTAGACATGGTGGTACAAATTGGTCCTAGGTAGGATTTTTGCTGTATTCCTAAAACTGCATCTAACGTGTAAATGTATTTTGTTTTTCCTCAGAGCTGAAGCCATTTATTGGTATCTTGGATGGTTAACATCTAAATGCTTAATTCCTGAAACCACTCAAGAGTCATAGGATTAGATGATCCAAGTCACCAAGAAATTACTGTCTCAAGTGATACGGTAAGATTATAGTAAATATTCTCAAGGCTAAAAAGTAGAGTTCTTTTGTTTCTTTTACTTTTAGCTTCAGCGCCAGTCAGCAAAGTAAATAAATACTGTGCTTCTTCCAACTTTCATTCCACTTGGGGAAAAAAAAATATCATCATGTCAAACATTACGATTGACCCAGATGTCAAACCTGGTGAATATGTCATCAAGAGCCTCTTTGCAGAATTTGCTGTTCAAGCTGAAAAGAAAATTGAAGTTGTAATGGCCGAACCCTTGGTGAGTACAGCTGACCTATAAATCTGAAATATTTATTTTTAATGTTTGTTTTTTTTAATCATAGGAGAAGCTATTGTCCAGATCTCTTCAGAGGGGTGAAGATCTTCAGTTTGATCAGGTATGACAATTTTGGGAGAATTTTTTTTTCCCATTTATTTTCTGGTAATATCTTGTGTTTTCAGTTGATAAGCTCTATGAGCTCAGTAGCAGAGCACTGTCTCCCTTCCTTACTTCGCACCTTGTTTGACTGGTACAGACGCCAAAATGGAACGGAAGATGAATCTTATGAATATAGGCCTCGGTCTAGCACAAAGTCTAAGGGGTAAGTGCTTTATTTTACACTGTTTCACCTGGAATGCAGTACTAATTTTGGATTCTTGTTTCAGGGATGAACAGCAACGTGAAAGAGATTATCTTCTTGAAAGGAGGGACTTAGCAGTAGACTTCATTTTTTGTTTAGTTTTAGTTGAAGTTCTAAAGCAGGTAAGCTCTTTTATTTCTGCAAAGTCTGTATTAACTCTTACTTGATAATTTTTTTAAATTCTAGATTCCTGTTCATCCTGTACCCGATCCCTTAGTTCATGAAGTTCTAAACTTAGCTTTTAAGCACTTTAAACATAAGGAAGGGTAAGTAAAATACTAACTTGGGATTGTTGCCTGAAATGTTATGTTTGTTCTTTTGTTATTTTAGATATTCAGGAACCAACACTGGGAATGTGCATATTATTGCTGATTTATATGCAGAGGTGATAGGGGTTCTTGCCCAATCAAAGTAAGTTTTGTAAATCACCCATTTAGATTTTCCAAATCAAATGATGTCTCCACGTATATTAAAGGTTTCAGGCTGTAAGGAAGAAGTTTGTGACAGAATTAAAAGAACTGCGACAAAAGGAACAAAGCCCACATGTGGTACAAAGTGTCATCAGCTTAATAATGGGAATGAAATTTTTTCGAGTAAAAATGTATCCTGTAGAAGATTTTGAAGCATCATTTCAATTTATGCAGGTGATATACCTTCTAAATGACAGTAAATAGAGTTAATCTAAGTATATACCTCTTTCCCTTTAAGGAATGTGCTCAGTATTTCTTAGAAGTGAAAGATAAAGATATAAAACATGCACTTGCTGGTTTATTTGTGGAGATTCTTATCCCTGTAGCTGCTGTAAGTATTTTTCTTATTTTCATACCATTTGTCATTTTCTTTGTTTGCATTATCTTTTTACTAGGCTGTTAAAAATGAAGTGAATGTTCCCTGTTTGAAAAATTTTGTGGAGATGCTTTATCAGACTACTTTTGAACTGAGCTCGAGAAAGAAGCATTCATTGGTATTAAGAAACATTTCAAACCTTTTCATATTTGTTAATTCTGTCTTTTCCCCGTCTCCTATAGGCTTTATATCCACTAATTACCTGCCTTTTATGTGTCAGTCAGAAACAATTTTTTTTAAATAACTGGCATATTTTCCTACAGAACTGTTTGTCACATTTAAAGGTAAGATGTAATCACACTTCTGATATGTAAATTTATGTTTGCTGTCTCACATTGCTTTATTTAGATGCCATCTAACAACAGTATCAGAAAACAAATAGAAACACTCCAGGTGAGTTGTGTCGACATTACAAAGTAAAATACTAATAAGTTTATTCTCTTTTGTTTTAAAACAGAATAAAGATCCGAAAATGTCTCGAGTTGCACTGGAATCTTTGTATAGATTATTGTGGGTTTATGTAATTAGAATAAAATGTGAAAGCAACACTGTAACTCAAAGGTGAGTATCTTTGCTTTAAAGTGCATTAAAAAATCTCACTATGACTAGATCTTTTTCCCTGTAGTCGTCTTATGAGCATAGTGTCAGCACTTTTTCCAAAAGGCTCACGAAGTGTGGTTCCTCGTGACACACCTCTCAATATATTTGTGAAGATTATTCAGTTCATTGCTCAGGTGAGTGCTTCATCTCATAGTATGTATGTATATAGCAAGTTATAAGGATTTTTTTTTTTTTAAGGAACGCTTGGATTTTGCAATGAAAGAAATAATATTTGATCTTCTCAGTGTTGGAAAATCTACTAAAACTTTCACCATTAATCCAGAGGTAAAAAAATTATAATGTAATAATATAAAATCATCTCTTCCTTTTGCATTTTTTTCCTTTGAAGAGAATGAACATAGGTCTCAGAGTCTTCCTTGTAATAGCAGACAGTTTGCAGCAGAAAGATGGTGAACCACCCATGCCAACAACAGGAGTTATTCTTCCCTCAGGAAATACTCTTCGTGTAAAGAAAATATTTCTCAATAAAACCTTGACAGATGAAGAAGCAAAAGTCATAGGTTAGTTTAATTGAAATTAAATGTTGCTTTGTATATTTTATAACTGTGAAGTTTTTTCCCCTAGGAATGTCAGTTTACTATCCTCAAGTAAGAAAAGCATTAGATAGCATCCTCAGACATTTGGACAAAGAAGTTGGGAGACCAATGTGTATGACCAGTGTGCAGATGTCTAATAAGGAGCCTGAAGACATGATTACGTATGTAGTAAATTATGTGCCTTCATTGCTATTGTTTCTTATTAAATCCTGTTGTATTTTTCAGGGGGGAAAGAAAACCCAAGATTGATTTGTTTAGAACTTGTATTGCTGCGATTCCAAGGTTGATTCCTGACGGTATGAGCAGAACTGACCTGATTGAATTGTTAGCAAGGTAAATGAGAATTACTGTTTGCTATATTGTTTGAAGTTTGCTAATGGAATTTTGTTCTTGGTAGGCTCACAATTCATATGGATGAAGAACTGCGTGCTCTGGCTTTCAATACTCTGCAGGCACTAATGCTTGATTTTCCAGATTGGCGGGAGGATGTTCTTTCAGGATTTGTTTATTTTATTGTTCGTGAAGTGACTGATGTCCATCCCACACTTCTTGATAATGCCGTAAAGATGTTGGTACAATTAATAAATCAGTGGAAACAAGCAGCCCAAATGCATAATAAAAACCAGGACACTCAGGTACCAGATTCTTTTCTATTGTCCTTTTGTATTTATATTTTGTTTTTAACTTCTGTTTTTCAAGCATGGTGTAGCTAATGGAGCTTCTCATCCCCCTCCTCTGGAAAGGAGCCCATATTCCAATGTATTCCATGTGGTTGAAGGCTTTGCGCTTGTCATTCTCTGTAGCAGTCGACCTGCCACTAGGAGACTAGCCGTCAGTGTCCTTAGAGAAATACGGGCTTTATTTGCACTTCTGGAAATACCTAAGGTAAGATTTAGGTATTTCATTCAGTTATCTATATTTTTTTAGACATATGATGTCTTTTTTACAGGGTGATGATGAATTAGCCATAGATGTGATGGACAGGCTAAGCCCATCCATTCTTGAGAGCTTCATACATCTCACTGGGGCTGATCAGGTAACTATAGTGACTTCATTCTACCCAATCTTGTGTAATAATCAATTTTTTCCTCTCCATATAGACTACTTTGCTCTATTGCCCTAGCTCGATAGATTTACAAACTTTAGCAGAATGGAACTCTTCTCCTATTAGCCACCAGTTTGATGTGATTAGTCCATCACATATATGGATATTTGCACATGTGACCCAAGGCCAAGACCCATGGATTATAAGTCTCTCCAGTTTTTTAAAGCAAGAAAATCTTCCTAAACACTGCTCTACAGCTGTGAGCTATGCTTGGATGTTTGCATACACAAGACTTCAGTTGTTGTCCCCTCAGGTCGATATAAAGTAAGTTATTTTCCTAGTGTAAATTTAAAAATATATCTGCCTATTTTTCTTTTTTTTTCCTTAGTAGCCCCATCAATGCTAAGAAAGTAAATACCACCACAAGCAGTGACTCATACATTGGCCTGTGGAGAAACTATCTGATCCTTTGCTGCAGTGCAGCAACATCGTCATCTTCCACATCTGCAGGTTCTGTGAGATGTTCTCCTCCTGAGACGCTGGCGTCTACCCCAGATAGCGGCTATAGCATTGATTCTAAAGTAAGTTTCTCAGATCCACTGTTGGATATATGTGGCTGTTACAAATACGATATTTTTTTTCCAGATTATTGGCATCCCATCCCCTTCATCCTTGTTTAAGCACATAGTTCCAATGATGCGTTCTGAGAGCATGGAAATCACAGAATCCCTTGTTCTAGGTCTTGGCAGGACCAACCCAGGAGCTTTTAGGTAACTATGTTCGTACATTTTTTCTATGTCCTTATTAATAGAATATGTACCATTTTTCTTCCAGGGAACTAATAGAGGAATTACATCCCATAATTAAAGAAGCACTCGAAAGAAGGCCAGAGGTGAGCTGTGTTCTGCAGCCTTGTATTAGTGATTTTAATTAATGTGTTTGTATCTTTGGAATAGAATATGAAACGGCGCAGGCGTCGAGACATTTTACGAGTACAACTGGTACGAATATTTGAACTGCTGGCAGATGCTGGTGTCATTAGTCACAGGTCAGTATTGGATTCACATTGTTAAAACTCTGACTTCATCTTTTGTTTTCTTCAATATTTTCAGTGCAAGTGGTGGCCTTGATAATGAAACACATTTTCTCAACAACACTTTATTGGAATATGTAGATTTAACTAGACAACTCCTGGAAGCAGAAAATGAAAAAGACTCTGACACACTGAAGGATATACGATGCCATTTTAGTGCCTTAGTGGCGAATATTATTCAGAATGTTCCAGGTATTATTTTCAGTTTCTTAAAGCATTATTGAAATAAATGTTTTCTATCTTTTTTTATTCACAGTGCACCAGAGAAGAAGTATTTTTCCTCAACAGAGCCTTCGTCACAGTCTATTTATGCTGTTCAGTCACTGGGCAGGTCCTTTTAGCATCATGTTTACGCCCTTGGACAGATACAGTGATAGAAATATGCAAATTAATAGACATCAATACTGTGCGTTAAAGGTATTTACTTAGAAACCTGATTTCTTTTTTCTGTTAAATGTAATTCTAATATTATTATTTGAAGGCTATGTCTGCTGTACTGTGTTGTGGCCCTGTTGCAGATAATGTAGGACTTTCATCAGATGGCTATTTGTACAAATGGTTGGATAACATTTTGGATTCTCTGGACAAAAAGGTAATTATGACAATTTCCTTAAAGGTTCATAACTCTCTCGGGCAATTTCACAACCTTTACCTAGGTTCACCAGCTGGGCTGTGAAGCAGTTACGTTGTTACTGGAGCTGAACCCTGATCAGAGCAACCTGATGTACTGGGCTGTGGACCGCTGCTACACGGGCTCCGGGAGGGTGGCGGCCGGCTGCTTTAAAGCCATTGCTAATGTTTTCCAGAACAGGTACTTTAGATACAGGTTTTTTGTTTCATTTTTTATTTACTTAATATGTAAAATTTATTCCTAGGGATTATCAATGTGACACAGTGATGCTTCTAAATCTGATACTGTTTAAAGCAGCTGATTCTTCTAGAAGTATCTATGAAGTTGCTATGCAACTTTTACAGGTTTGTAAACATGTGAATTTAAATATTTTTTTTAACCTAAGTTGATGGAATCACATTCCTATAGATTCTGGAACCGAAGATGTTTCGCTATGCTCACAAATTGGAGGTTCAGAGAACAGATGGAGTACTCAGCCAGCTGTCTCCTCTACCACATCTCTATTCTGTTTCATATTATCAGTTGTCCGAGGAACTAGCAAGGGCGTATCCTGAGCTAACTCTCGCCATATTCTCAGGTATGATCAATGAACTGGTTAGTAGTTTCTATATCAGTTATCTTTGACTTGTTTTCAATTTCAGAGATAAGCCAGAGAATCCAGACAGCTCACCCTGCTGGGCGGCAGGTGATGCTGCACTACCTGCTACCATGGATGAACAACATCGAGCTGGTGGACTTAAAACCTCTCCCCACAGCAAGGCGACATGATGAAGATGAAGATGATTCCTTAAAAGACCGAGAACTTATGGTGACTAGTAGGCGCTGGTTACGGGGAGAAGGATGGGGATCTCCACAAGCCACTGCAATGGTTTTGAACAATCTGATGTATATGACAGCAAAGGTAAAATGAGTTTTGTATTTATAATTGCTGCAACTGAAGTATCTTTTGTGCATATTGCATCTAGTATGGCGATGAACTGGCCTGGTCGGAGGTGGAGAATGTGTGGACCACACTTGCAGATGGCTGGCCCAAAAACCTGAAAATAATTTTGCACTTTTTGATCAGCATTTGTGGGGTGAATAGCGAACCAAGCCTCTTGCCTTACGTATGTATTCAAGTTCATTTAATTTTAAAATATTTTCTTTTCTGAACGATTTCTTTTGTGACAGGTGAAGAAGGTCATTGTATATTTAGGTAGAGATAAAACAATGCAGTTGCTAGAAGAGCTGGTGAGTGAGCTTCAGCTGACCGATCCTGTCAGTTCAGGGGTCACTCACATGGATAATCCCCCGTATTATCGCATCACTTCCAGCTATAAAATCCCTTCTGTCACCTCAGGTGAGAAATTTGTTAAAACCGATTGCTGTGTGATTCACGAGTACTGCTTTGTCTTTGATTACAGGAACTACTTCCAGTAGCAATACAATGGTAGCTCCCACAGATGGCAATCCTGATAATAAGCCCATTAAAGAGAATATTGAAGAGAGGTAAGTACTTCTCTGTTCTGTATTAGCCTTTCACTGTGACTAACTTCAGTGATCATTCCCATAGCTATGTGCACCTGGACATTTACAGTGGACTAAACAGTCATTTGAATCGGCAACATCACAGACTAGAATCCCGATACAGTAGCAGCTCTGGAGGATCTTATGAAGAAGAAAAAAGTAATAAATTCCAAATGTTTTTAATATAACTAGTGTAGAAAATGAGATCATTTTATCTTGATAGGTGATTCAATGCCACTTTATTCTAATTGGCGACTGAAAGTGATGGAGCATAACCAAGGAGAGCCACTGCCCTTCCCACCAGCTGGAGGCTGCTGGTCACCACTGGTGGATTACGTGCCTGAAACGTCATCACCTGGATTACCTCTTCACAGGTGGACTACAGCGTCATTCCTTTTACATATGCTAAAACGTTAATGAAACTCTTATTTGTCATAGGTGTAACATAGCAGTGATCCTTTTGACTGATCTCATCATTGATCATAGTGTGAAGGTGGAATGGGGAAGCTACCTCCATCTTCTTCTTCATGCAATTTTTATAGGTAATAAATATTTGGTTCTAATTCTTTCATGTTATTGATAATGTTTCTCTACTATCCTTTTTAGGGTTTGACCACTGCCACCCTGAGGTGTATGAACATTGTAAACGCCTGCTTCTGCACTTATTAATAGTAATGGGACCCAATAGTAACATCCGAACTGTTGCTTCTGTCCTTCTCAGGAACAAGGAGTTTAATGAGCCCAGGGTGCTTACAGTCAAACAAGTTGCACACTTAGATTATAATTTCACAGGTATTTGCTTTAAATGTACAATTTGAAAGTAGTTTAGGTATTCATGACGATCTTTCTCTTTCAGCAGGCATTAACGATTTTATACCTGATTACCAGCCCTCCCCTATGACTGACTCAGGGCTTAGCTCAAGTTCTACCTCTTCTAGTATCAGCTTAGGAAATAACAGTGCTGCCATTTCACATCTGCACACCACTATCCTCAATGAGGTTGACATCTCAGTGGAGCAGGATGGAAAAGTCAAAACCCTCATGGAATTCATTACCTCAAGGTAACACTGGCAGCTCTTATCATCCCAGCAGTCCAAGGAAATTACATCTGTTCTCTGTTTTCAGAAAAAGAGGGCCCCTTTGGAACCATGAGGATGTTTCTGCCAAGAATCCTAGCATAAAGAGTGCTGAACAGTTAACTACATTTTTGAAACATGTGGTTTCTGTTTTTAAGCAGTCAAGCTCAGGTATCTTTTAAGAAATATTTTAGTTTTAGTGAGAACAACCTACTCGTTTCCTTTGCATTCACAGAAGGAATTCATCTGGAACATCATCTTAGTGAAGTTGCTCTGCAAACAGCACTTTCCTGTTCTTCTCGACACTATGCTGGGAGATCCTTTCAGATTTTCAGGGCCCTAAAGCAGCCTCTCACTGCAACTACACTTTCTGATGTTCTCTCCAGACTTGTAGAAACTGTAGGGGATCCAGGAGAAGATGCACAGGTATTTCCTTATATTCTTTCAGCAGTTATTGATAATTAATTAAAATCTGCCTTTTTCCCCCCAGGGATTTGTGATTGAGCTTCTTCTCACATTGGAATCTGCAATTGATACTTTGGCTGAAACCATGAAGCATTATGATCTTCTTTCTGCCCTTTCTCAGTAAGAATTTAAACCAGGCAACCTAATATAGATATGCATTCATCTATTCTTTCTTTTTTTTAAGAACCTCATATCATGATCCTATAATGGGAAACAAGTATGCAGCTAACAGGAAAAGCACTGGACAACTCAATCTAAGCACAAGTCCCATTAATAGTAGCAGTTATTTGGGATATAACAGTAATGCAAGAAGTAACTCTTTGAGATTAAGTTTGATTGGTGACCGACGAGGTGACCGGCGGCGGAGTAACACACTGGATATAATGGATGGACGGATAAACCATAGCAGTAGTTTAGCAAGGACTAGAAGCCTTTCCTCTCTAAGAGAGAAAGGAATGTATGACGTGCAGTCCACTACTGAGCCTACCAACTTGATGGCCACCATTTTTTGGATAGCAGCATCTTTATTAGAATCAGATTATGAATATGAATACCTCCTGGCTCTCAGGCTTCTCAACAAACTGCTTATCCATTTGCCTTTGGATAAATCAGAGAGTCGAGAGAAGATTGAAAATGTACAAAGCAAATTGAAATGGACTAATTTTCCAGGACTTCAGCAGCTCTTCCTTAAGGGTTTTACCTCAGCATCTACACAAGAAATGACCGTGCACCTCCTCAGTAAACTCATTTCTGTCTCCAAACATACATTGGTGGATCCTTCCCAATTGTCAGGTGATGTTAATATAATTGCACCAGCACTTTGCTGGTTATTGTTTGCTTTTTTTTGTTTTGATAGGCTTTCCTCTTAACATCCTTTGCTTATTGCCTCACTTAATCCAGCATTTTGACAGCCCAACTCAGTTTTGCAAAGAAACAGCTAGTCGAATAGCAAAGGTAAGCAAATGTTATGCTGAAAGGTAACACTAAGGTGAATGAAATAATTTTATTTGTTTTCTAGGTTTGTGCAGAAGAAAAATGCCCAACACTTGTCAATCTGGCACACATGATGAGTTTGTACAGTACACACACGTATTCCAGAGACTGTTCTAACTGGATCAATGTCGTGTGCAGATACCTGCATGACTCCTTCTCAGATACAACATTTAATCTTGTGACTTATCTTGCAGAGGTAAATTTACCAAAAATATTTTCTTATTTACTTACTTTAATATTACTTTTAACATTATTTTTAGCTGTTAGAGAAAGGATTGTCCAGTATGCAGCAATCATTACTACAGATTATTTATAGTCTATTGAGTCATATTGACCTGTCTGCAGCCCCAGCCAAGCAGTTTAATCTGGAGATCATAAAGATTATTGGCAAATATGTACAGGTGAGTGACCACAAAACTTACATATAACATTTAACTTTTACGTGTCAATTATTTTTTAAACCAGAGTCCTTACTGGAAGGAAGCCCTTAACATATTAAAGCTGGTGGTGTCACGCTCTGCGAGTCTTGTCGTACCCAGTGATATCCCCAAGACCTATGGAGGAGATACAGGTTCTCCTGAAATATCCTTCACTAAAATTTTTAATAATGTTTCTAAGGAGTTGCCTGGGAAGACCTTAGATTTTCATTTTGATATATCTGAGGTAAGATGCTCAGAAATTGATGAAGTTACTCTGAGCCAAACACTGACATTTTGTTTCTGTGTAGACACCAATTATTGGAAACAAATATGGTGATCAGCACAGTGCGGCTGGAAGAAATGGGAAACCAAAAGTTATTGCTGTCACTAGAAGTACTTCCTCAACTTCTTCTGGTTCTAATTCTAATGCCTTGGTTCCTGTTAGTTGGAAAAGGCCACAGTTATCACAGGTACATAAAGAATATCAAAATGGAACATTCATTCCTAACATTTTAATTTTTTTTTTTCCTTTAGCGAAGAACAAGAGAAAAGCTAATGAATGTGCTTTCTCTCTGTGGTCCAGAATCTGGCCTCCCAAAGAACCCATCAGTGAGTAATCATGAAGACCTGTGTCAAGGTCTGGACTTTTTTTTTTTTTTTAATCGGGCATCAGGTTGTATTTTCTTCTAATGAGGATTTGGAAGTCGGTGACCAACAGACTAGCCTAATTTCTACAACAGAAGACATAAATCAAGAGGAAGAAGTAGCTGTGGAAGATAATAGCAGTGAACAACAGTTTGGTGTTTTTAAGGATTTTGACTTTTTAGATGTTGAATTGGAAGATGCAGAGGTAAGGATGTGGGCTTTCTCTGTTAATATTTAGAGGTTTTAGAAATCGTGTCTTGCTTTTCCAGGGTGAAAGTATGGACAATTTCAACTGGGGAGTTCGCAGGCGCTCACTGGACAGTATTGACAAAGGGGACACTCCATCCCTCCAGGAGTACCAGTGCTCTAGTAGCACCCCCAGCCTGAACCTCACCAATCAGGAGGATACAGATGAGTCCTCGGAAGAAGAAGCGGCACTTACAGCAAGCCAGATACTCTCACGCACACAGATGGTATACAATTCACTTTTCTTACAGTGACATTTTGAATTCCTTATTTTACTCTTTCTCTTTTTAGTTAAACAGTGATTCTGCCACTGATGAAACAATACCAGACCATCCTGACTTACTTCTCCAGTCTGAAGATTCCACTGGCAGCATCACAACAGAGGAAGTGCTTCAAATCAGGGATGAGACCCCAACTTTGGAGGCTTCTCTAGATAATGCTAACAGCCGGCTGCCTGAGGTGGGGAGAAATGGAGGCTGGTGCATGGCCAATATAGTTCACTAAAACTATGATTGTTTTGTAGGATACAACTTCAGTATTAAAGGAGGAACATGTTACAACCTTTGAAGATGAAGGATCCTATATAATTCAAGAACAGCAGGAATCTCTTGTGTGTCAAGGAATTCTTGATTTAGAAGAAACTGAAATGCCAGAGCCTCTAGCTCCTGAAAGTTACCCCGAGTCAGTCTGTGAAGAGGATGTTACCTTAGCTCTGAAAGAGCTAGATGAAAGATGTGAAGAAGAAGAAGCGGATTTCTCCGGACTGTCTAGGTGAGAATACAGTATCATAAACACTGTAGTGATGTTATGATATTTATGATATCTGTGTTAATAGTCAAGATGAAGAAGAGCAAGATGGTTTTCCAGAAGTACAGACGTCGCCTCTGCCGTCACCATTTCTTTCTGCCATCATAGCCGCCTTTCAGCCCGTGGCATATGATGATGAAGAGGAAGCCTGGCGCTGCCACGTCAATCAGATGCTGTCTGACACCGACGGGTCCTCTGCAGTGTTTACTTTTCATGTGTTTTCTAGGCTGTTTCAGGTCAGTGAGGTTCAGGGTTTCTGAATTCATATCACTAAACTCTTTCTTCTGCTTTTCTCCATAGACAATTCAAAGAAAGTTTGGAGAAATAACTAATGAGGCAGTCAGCTTTCTTGGTGATAGTCTGCAACGCATTGGTACCAAATTTAAAAGTTCCTTGGAAGTGATGATGCTGTGTTCAGAATGCCCAACAGTCTTTGTGGATGCTGAAACAGTAAGTTTTTACATGCAGGTTTATTATAAAGAGGTAACCTGGATCAATACTTCTGATTTGACAGCTGATGTCATGTGGTTTGCTGGAAACACTCAAGTTTGGTGTTTTGGAGTTGCAAGAACACCTGGATACATACAATGTGAAAAGAGAAGCCGCTGAGCAGGTCAGTCTCTTTTTACCATGTGCGAAAAGTGGGCATATTAAACGTTACTGTTACTTATTTTTAGTGGCTAGATGATTGTAAGAGGACATTTGGTGCCAAAGAAGACATGTATAGGATAAACACAGATGCACAAGTAAGTTTCTTGTTCCTGTTTTTGCAACATACATTTTTTGTGACCTGATCACCTTCTTGCTTAGCAAATGGAAATACTAGCAGTAAGTGACCTGTCTTGATTTATAGACTACTCCCTAAATTTAATGTAATGTTATTTATTTCTAGGAATTGGAGCTCTGCCGAAGATTATACAAATTGCATTTTCAATTGCTGCTTCTGTTCCAGGCCTACTGTAAACTTATCAACCAAGTAAATACGATAAAAAATGAAGCAGAGGTAAATATTCAGTTGTATTAGGCATCAGTAACCGAATAGATCCTTAAAGATGTATTTGTTTTAGGTCATCAACATGTCAGAGGAACTTGCCCAACTGGAAAGTATCCTCAAAGAAGCTGAGTCCGCTTCCGAAAACGAAGAAATTGACATTTCCAAAGCTGCACAAACTACTATAGAAACTGCCATTCATTCTTTAATTGAAACTTTGAAAAATAAAGAATTTATATCAGCTGTAGCACAAGTCAAAGCTTTCAGGTAAAACGTGACGGGATTTAAAGGTGATGCCTCTCAGAACTGAAAAACTATTGTGTATTTTCAGATCTCTCTGGCCCAGTGATATCTTTGGCAGTTGTGAAGATGACCCTGTACAGACACTGTTACATATATATTTCCATCATCAGACGCTGGGCCAGACAGGAAGCTTTGCAGTTATAGGCTCTAACCTGGACATGTCAGAAGCCAACTACAAACTGATGGAACTTAATCTGGAAATAAGAGAGTCTCTACGCATGGTGCAATCATACCAACTTCTAGCACAGGCCAAACCAATGGGAAATATGGTGAGCACTGGATTCTGAGACACTTCAGGCCTTTAGGAAAGAAACTAAACTGAAGATGATGAAGAATATTAACCAAGCACCTTTTATGGACCCTTGCATTCACTGATAACTTTCTGGCAGCATCTACTTTTTAGTGTAACTAATGTCAAACTGTATCATCAAAAACAAAGATCTGAAAGAAAAAAACATCTGATATTTTAACAGCTGCCAATATCTCCCACAATAACTGCGTGAAGAAGGAATTTTTTAATTACTTAACCTACGTGAAAAGAAAAGGGCTAAAAGTGATGCCTACAAATACATTACTTTCTGGGGAAAGAAAAGAATTCCAAGAATGTTTGCAATAATGGCCTCCAATACTGAAACAACCAAAAGCAGGTGAAATGAGGCTGAAATCAAGGCTGTTTCATTTTAGCTGAAGACCTGCAAAGCTGCTTGGATTTCTAGCAGTTGAAAACCTAACCTGCAATTGATGCTTAATCATCCATCCACATGAACATGCAGTCAGCTATACGCATCAAGACTCGTTTGCAAAAACCATTGATTTTTCAGTATGTGGGATAAGGGTTTGGGTTTTTTTGTTTTTTGGTCTGTATAAGGAATTATGTGTGTGTGAGTTGGGATGTATGGATATGTGATAGTCATATTTTCAAGGTATGGATGTTTGGTGATAACGTCTCAGAGCATGCCTAAAAGAGCACTGCAAGATTATTTTTGAAGAAATGTTATTTTATTAGATCTAACTCTTCATAGTATGTAAATGTTAGAACATTTTAATAATATTTTAAAACTGGGCTTTCCCAGTATTTCAAAAAGAAATAATATATCTGTTAACGTTATTGGAATGCTGCTCAGTTCTCTGATCAGTGCTTATGTTATGATTGTTGATAACTAACCAAAGTAGATGCCTGCAGAGACTTTAAAATGTAAAATAAAGATGTATGCTGCCTGTCAGCTATTCTCATTAGAAAAGTTTTAACTTATTTTACTCCATATAGAAACTGTAGAGACTAAAACCAGTTATTTTCTTGTACATTTGTGCCATGCACTGTTGTTATACAAGAATAGGTGTACAAAGCTAAAGAAAAATTGTGGTCATTGATGATGGAATATATGACTTGCAGGCTTTGAAGTCTGCAGAATTCAAGAAAAGAGCTGCAAATGCATTTTTGTATCTTTATTCAGGACTCACATGCTTTACCCTAAAGAAACCTGGGGCTAGGGGAAATGAAAGGAAGCCTGAAGACTGACTACCAAAACATGCAATATACTTATTCACTGTCTAAGTCTGTAGTATAACATGAACTGGAGTCTCTATCCTTTTCTAAAATCGCATTTTGTAAGAAAAGAAAGAAAAAAAAAAAAAAAGAATGTAGTCCCACAACTCCTGATTTGAAAGAAACACCTTGTATTTTTTATATACATCTCTTATCCACTGTGACTTTTCTTTTAAACTGGGCTCTGTGATTCCAGAGTTTAGAATGTAGAAATGAAATGCTTAGCTTTACCTTTTCTTGGGGGGTGTGGACCCTGCCAGAAATGTAATTACGTATGCTCAAGTGCATTAATTGAAGGCACTGTGCACACCATTGGACTGCTGACCACAGTTAAACATTTCCAGTAAAATTTCGTAACTGGTCACAGCTCATTCATAATCACTGTATTTTTTGACCCTGATAAAGACAATTATTTTGATGGTGTTCTGGTACTGTAATTGGTATCCTTTAAATTATTTAAAACTTTTGGGTGTGGGGCAGGCAGAGAGGGATGGTGTCCAGAGATACATCACACTTTACATCCTATCTTACTGTCCTCTGTTTTTCTTACCCTCCTTACATCCTTTTTGTTAAAAATAAAAAGCATTGTAGCTGTTGGTTTGTGTTGTATTTTAACAAAGAATGAATGATTACAGTGTGCATCATTTAGAAACCTTTCAAATGTTACCTTCTTGAATTGCCCTAGAAAAGAACAAAATTAGTTGACTACCCAACCAAACCTTTCAGTTGATATTTGCTTTTTGTGTTTATTTATATGTAACTAAGTCTATTAATATAATAAAAATGAATATACCTGCAGCAAGCAAGATGCAAACAAATTCATTAGGATGGCCTTCTG